GTCACAAACAGCTAATTCCTGTCATTTACCTTGGAAAAGGAGGAACCGCCTTACGGGGTGAGGCGGTGGCTGCAGGTCTCAAAAGGGTGTTGAACCACATCCACGCTCACGTTCCCGAGAGCCCCCACCCCCAGCATTCATGGGGGTCTCCACCTGTGCTGGACGGCGCAGAAGCAGGGCTGGGCAATCCAGGGAGGCTTCCTGGTGGAGGCAGGGTCCCAGAACCCCTCGGTGCCCACAGGGGAAACTGAGGCTCAGAAAGACATAGGACAGTCTCCCAAGAGCTCTGCGAGGGGCTCCTCCTCAACTCCCTCCGGGACCTGGATCTGTCTGGTGTGACGGATGAAGGTGGCTCTGAGAGACCGGGCCCTGGGTGCCCGCGGGGGCGGCTGACACTGTCCCGAGGAGGCGCCAGCACCCTCTCGTCTCCCCACCAGCTCCTCCTGGTGCCCCTCCCAAGCCCCGGGGAACTTCCCAGGTTGGCCTGAGGGGGGTCCTGGAGAGCTGCAAGCAAGGGGGAGGGGAGCCCACAGGCCTGCAGCCCATGGTGAGTTTCACACCTGAAGCCAGCCAGGTGGGGTGTGCTGAGCCGAGGGGTCCCTGTCCCCATTCTGTGGGGTTCCCCAGCACGGGGCTCCATGGTTGAGGCTCTCTGGGGGTGGCCAGAATTTGTGGAGACCTCTCGGGGACTCGCAGATACCACCCGGAGGCAGTGGGATGGAGGAGTGATTGGCTGACCCCCGCCCTCCAAGGGGCCCCCATGGGACAAGGTGCTATAAACGCCGCCCCCTGCACTGGGGACACCAATGTGGCCGCAGACTTTGCATAGAAAACCTTTCTGATCCCCGCCAGCCTGGTTTCCCCGCCCCTGCCGGCGACCTGCGGGGGACCGGGCTGTGTCCGCAGTGTCTACACCCCCTCCTCACACGCACTTCACCTGGGTCGGGATTCTCAGGTCATGAACGGTCCCAGCCACCTCCGGGCAGGGCGGGTGAGGACGGGGACGGGGCGTGTCCAACTGGCTGTGGGCTCTTGAAACCCGAGCATGGCACAGCACGGGGCGATGGGCGCGTTTCGGGCCCTGTGCGGCCTGGCGCTGCTGTGCGCGCTCAGCCTGGGTCAGCGCCCCACCGGGGGTCCCGGGTGCGGCCCTGGGCGCCTCCTGCTTGGGACGGGAACGGACGCGCGCTGCTGCCGGGTTCACACGACGCGCTGCTGCCGCGATTACCCGGGTAAGTAAACCGCGTTTACTTAACGCGGACCGGCTGCTGGGGGGCTGGCCTGTCTCCTGCCCAGGCGAGGAGTGCTGTTCCGAGTGGGACTGCATGTGTGTCCAGCCTGAATTCCACTGCGGAGACCCTTGCTGCACGACCTGCCGGCACCACCCTTGTCCCCCAGGCCAGGGGGTACAGTCCCAGGGTAAGTCCTGGAGGTGCCTCTGGGAGTCCACACCCTCCCTCCCTCCCCCCACACCCCACACCAGGGAAATTCAGTTTTGGCTTCCAGTGTATCGACTGTGCCTCGGGGACCTTCTCCGGGGGCCACGAAGGCCACTGCAAACCTTGGACAGAGTGAGTCCTGGGTGGGCCCTGCCGGTGGCCGGGGCTGATAGGAGGCCGCGTCCATGTATTCCAGCTGCACCCAGTTCGGGTTTCTCACTGTGTTCCCTGGGAACAAGACCCACAACGCTGTGTGCGTCCCAGGGTCCCCGCCGGCAGAGCCGCTTGGGTGGCTGACCGTCGTCCTCCTGGCCGTGGCCGCCTGCGTCCTCCTCCTGACCTCGGCCCAGCTTGGACTGCACATCTGGCAGCTGAGGAGTCAGTGCATGTGGCCCCGAGGTCTGTCACAGCCTGGTGCGGGGAGGTGGGAGCATGGCTGCCTGCTGACCGTGGCCCCCCTGCAGAGACCCAGCTGCTGCTGGAGGTGCCGCCGTCGACCGAAGACGCCAGAAGCTGCCAGTTCCCCGAGGAAGAGCGGGGCGAGCGATCGGCAGAGGAGAAGGGGCGGCTGGGAGACCTGTGGGTGTGAGCCTGGCCGTCCTCCGGGGCCACCGACCGCAGCCAGCCCCTCCCCAGGAGCTCCCCAGGCCGCAGGGGCTCTGCGTTCTGCTCTGGGCCGGGCCCTGCTCCCCTGGCAGCAGAAGTGGGTGCAGGAAGGTGGCAGTGACCAGCGCCCTGGACCATGCAGTTCGGCGGCCGCGGCTGGGCCCTGCAGGAGGGAGAGAGAGACACAGTCATGGCCCCCTTCCTCCCTTGCTGGCCCTGATGGGGTGGGGTCTTAGGACGGGAGGCTGTGTCCGTGGGTGTGCAGTGCCCAGCACGGGACCCGGCTGCAGGGGACCTTCAATAAACACTTGTCCAGTGACCTGAGTGGATGCATGCTGGGTGCTGGGGGAG